TGCGCGAGGCGCCCTGGGTTCCTGGGATTCACCTGTGGGGCTACCCACCCCCACTATTTAGCCGAGGAGGGAAGGGAGGGCAGACAAGCTGAGGCCTGGAGTGCAGGGGTGTGGGCTGAGGGGACCCGTCTCCTGCCTGGGGGAGGACATGGGGCTGCTGACCCTGGATCCCACCCCTGCTCCTGGAGTGACTTGGGCTGGGGTGTGCTGAGGAGCTTCAGGCTGGAGGCCGGGTTGCTTCCCGCCAGTTTCCTGGGCAGATAGGGGCTGGCTGCTCCCCTGCTGCCTCTCCAGGTTGGAGATGTGGTCATGGAGACACGTCCACTATTGTGTTTTAATGGGAGCAAAGGGTCCTGGGGTTGGTGGTCTCCGAAACCCTGCCCATTGCATGCTGGGACCCTGCCCTCTGCTCTCGGATACCAGGGAGTTTCCAGTTCTTGGGAGGTGAACAGCCTCCGGGAGGCACTTCCTGCTCCCCAGTTAGATGCGATCAGATGATCAGAAGAATGGAGGAGGAGAATGGAAACGGGCAGGTCGGCGGCCCGAGTCCTCCTCCCTGGGGGGAAGGTTCATCCTTGCCCTCGGGCCCCTCCAGAGATCTGAGACAGCCTGGAGACCTGTGGAGTCACTGGCACCCGCTGGCACCCACAGCGTCTCTGAGCACTGTGTGTGGGTGCTGCAGGACACAGGCCCACCGGCCATGCCTGGGGGCGCTCCTGGGGTCTTTTAGGCACAGAACCCTCACTTGAGTCTTTGTCCCAGAGCTATCTGGTGAGTTCCCCAGGGGAGGGTCAAGCCCAGCAAGAGACAGAATCTGAGGGCCCAGGAGGCCTCTGGGAAGGAAACCTGCCCCCCGGCCCCTCATGCCTGCTGACCCTCCCTCCTGCAGCGATTGCCCCCAGCCGGCCCTGGGCCCTCATGGAGCAGTATGAGGTCGTGTTGCCGTGGCGTCTGCCAGGCCCCCGAGTCCGCCGAGCTCTGCCCTCCCACTTGGTGAGTCTAAGCTGGCCTGGGGAGGGTCCCTGGCTGGCCCCTGAGCCTATTTTTGTGAAAGGAGCTTTAGCTTACAGAAAGTGGTGAGAGGCCAGTGGGTGTCTGGGGCTGCCCTGTACAGCTCTAGCCCCCTGGGGCCCATCTCCGTTCCTCCCTCCAGCACTGCCTGAGGGCTCCCAGCCTCCTCGTTCCTTCAGGAGCTCTATGGACCCCTGGAAGGGAGCAGGGGCAGGTTGTGCTGGCCCCGGGCCCCTCCCCAGTTTCACTTGGCGAGGCTGATAAGCCAAATTCCTCTTTGAGAAGTGACGCTGGCTCACCGCAGAGTTGACACACCTTCCTGTGTTGGGGGGGGGGCCTGGCGGGGGTTTCCCAGGGCTAGAAACTGAGAATGCCCCCCTCCCCGACTGGGGCTGCCCGAGGGTGATTCCTGAAGCCTGAGTGGGTGGGTGTGCACACATGTGCACGGCATATGCATGTGTGCACCTGTTTCCAGGGAGGGCAGTTCCGGCCCCAGCCCTGTCCTTACCTCAGCATCCGGGGAACCTACTACCGACCTGCCCGCTGCCCTGGGCTCATCCAGCCGGTGGCACAGCTAAGGCTGTCCCAGAGCTCTGCAGGCCGAGCCCCAGCCTGCACATGGGGGCTGGAGATGCAGTGGTCCAGCAGGAGGCTCTGCAGGCACCACCAGGTCCGGCAGCTGCTGGAAGGGATGGGTCCTGGTGCTCACCTGGGACCCTTCCCTCCTCGCTCAGGGCCTGCACCCAGAGAGGGTGAGCTACGTCCTTGGGGCCACAGGGCACAACTTCACCCTCCACCTGCGGAAGAACAGGTGAGTGGGTCTCGGGTCGGCCCCCCTGCCCGGGGCCGAGGCAGTCACAGCACTTCTTTTCCAGGGACCTGCTGGGCTCCGGCTACACAGAGACCTATACGGCTGCCAATGGCTCCGAGGTGACGGAGCAGCCTCGCGGGCAGGTATGGGTCGGGCGGAGCAGCTGGGCGGGCAGGCCTGTGGACCCCTCTCCTGCTTCCCCCGCAGGACCACTGCTTCTACCAGGGCCACGTAGAGGGGTACCCGGACTCAGCCGCCAGCCTCAGCACCTGTGCCGGCCTCAGGTGGGTGTGGCGGACGAACGCCAGGGCTCCCGCCCACAGCACACCCGGCTCCCACTCCCCTCAGGGGTTTCTTCCAGGTGGGGTCAGACCTGCACCTGATCGAGCCCCTGGATGAAGGTGGCGAGGGCGGACGGCACGCCGTGTACCAGGCTGAGCACCTGCTGCAGACGGCCGGGACCTGCGGGGTCAGCGACGACAGCCTGGGCAGCCTCCTGGGACCCCGGACGGCAGCCGTCTTCAGGCCTCGGCCCGGGGTGAGCACCCTTGTCTCCTGTGTTTGGCTGGCAGGCTGACTGGCTTCTTGTGGCTGTTCCCCAGGACTCTCTGCCATCCCGAGAGACCCGCTACGTGGAGCTGTATGTGGTCGTGGACAATGCAGAGGTGTGTTGGGGGCAGGGAAGGTGGGAGAGCAGTGGGCTCCAGCCTGAGGGTCTCGTGTCCCCAGTTCCAGATGCTGGGGAGCGAAGCAGCCGTGCGTCATCGGGTGCTGGAGGTGGTGAATCACGTGGACAAGGTGGGCAGCGGTCCTGGCTGCAGAGGTGCCAGGCCTGACCCCCAGGACTCCACCACCTCTCCAGCTATATCAGAAACTCAACTTCCGTGTGGTCCTGGTGGGCCTGGAGATTTGGAATAGTCAGGACAGGTTCCACGTCAGCCCCGACCCCAGTGTCACACTGGAGAACCTCCTGACCTGGCAGGCACGGCAACGGACACGGCGGCACCTGCATGACAACGTACAGCTCATCACGTGAGCTGGCGGAGCGGGCAGGGTGGGGAGGGGTCCAGGGCATCTGTGTCACTCCCACTTCCAGGGGTGTCGACTTCACCGGGACTACCGTGGGGTTTGCCAGGGTGTCCGCCATGTGCTCCCACAGCTCAGGGGCTGTGAACCAGGTGAGGGGGCTCCTGCCCGGGTTTGCCAGGCCCATGGTTCCTGAGAGCACAGACCCTCCTGCAGGACCACAGCAAGAACCCCGTGGGCGTGGCCTGTACCATGGCCCATGAGATGGGCCACAACCTGGGCATGGACCATGATGAGAACGTCCAGGGCTGCCGCTGCCAGGAACGCTTCGAGGCCGGCCGCTGCATCATGGCGGGCAGCATTGGGTGAGGCGGCCAGGCCCTGCAGAGCCAGGGTACCGCCTCCCCCAATGCTGCCCCGCCTCCCCAGCTCCAGTTTCCCCAGGATGTTCAGTGACTGCAGCCAGGCCTACCTGGAGAGCTTTTTGGAGCGGCCGCAGTCGGTGTGCCTCGCCAACGCCCCTGACCTCAGCCACCTGGTGGGCGGCCCCGTGTGTGGGAACCTGTTTGTGGAGCGTGGGGAGCAGTGCGACTGCGGCCCCCCCGAGGTGCGTCCATGCCCCATACCTGCTCCCGTCAGGCAGCCTGCCAAGGCCTTTGCCGTCGCCCCAGGACTGCCGGAACCGCTGCTGCAACTCTACCACCTGCCAGCTGGCTGAGGGGGCCCAGTGTGCGCACGGTACCTGCTGCCAGGAGTGCAAGGTGAGTGCAGCCTCCCACCAGTGACCCCCAGATCCCCATGGTGAGCTGTTCTCTGCTGGGCCAGGTGAAGCCGGCTGGTGAGCTGTGCCGTCCCAAGAAGGACATGTGTGACCTCGAGGAGTTCTGTGACGGCCGGCACCCTGAGTGCCCGGAAGACGCCTTCCAGGAGAACGGCACGCCCTGCTCCGGGGGCTACTGCTACAACGGGGCCTGTCCCACACTGGCCCAGCAGTGCCAGGCCTTCTGGGGGCCAGGTGAAGTGGGCACAGAGCTGGCCTGGCAGGGTTTGCCAGGGCTAACCCGCTTCTGGTCCCACAGGTGGGCAGGCTGCCGAGGAGTCCTGCTTCTCCTATGACATCCTACCAGGCTGCAAGGCCAGCCGGTACAGGTGAGCTGAGACCGCCCTGGGCCCAGGACATGAAGCTGGCCCACGACCTGCCGTCCATCCACAGGGCTGACATGTGTGGCGTTCTGCAGTGCAAGGGTGGGCAGCAGCCCCTGGGGCGTGCCATCTGCATCGTGGATGTGTGCCACGCGCTCACCACAGAGGATGGCACTGCGTATGAACCAGTGCCCGAGGGCACCCGGTGTGGACCAGAGAAGGTGAGCCCCTGGCTCAGAGGCCGCGCCACCCCGCGGCTGCCTGAGAGACGCCTCCTACCCCCAGGTTTGCTGGAAAGGACGTTGCCAGGACTTACACGTTTACAGATCCAGCAACTGCTCTGCCCAGTGCCACAACCATGGGGTATGTGTGGCCTCTCGGGACAGGGCCCCTGCAGGGTTGGCCCTGAGCCCAGCCGTCCCCGCAGGTGTGCAACCACAAGCAGGAGTGCCACTGCCACGCGGGCTGGGCCCCGCCCCACTGCGCGAAGCTGCTGACTGAGGTGCACGCAGGTAGGCCTCCCTGGCCAGCGCAGGTGGGGCTGGCCTGCCTGATGTGGGGCCGTGTGTCCCACAGCGTCCGGGAGCCTCCCCGTCTTCGTGGTGGTGGTTCTGGTGCTCCTGGCAGTTGTGCTGGTCACCCTGGCAGGCATCATCGTCTACCGCAAAGCCCGGAGCCGCATCCTGAGCAGGTGAGGGTGGTGGGGGCTGTGACGGAGGGTGGCACTGACCATGCGCCCTGTGCTTCCTCCCCAGGAACGTGGCTCCCAAGACCACAATGGGGCGCTCCAACCCCCTGTTCCACCAGGCTGCCAGCCGCGTGCCGGCCAAGGGCGGGGCTCCAGCCCCATCCAGGGGCCCCCAAGAGCTGGTCCCCACCACCCACCCGGGCCAGCCCGCCCGACACCCGGCCTCCTCGGTGGCTCTGAAGAGGCCGCCCCCTGCTGTAAGCACCACCCCTGGCGGGTTCATGAGGCCCTGACCCAGGCTCTCGGCCCTGTCTCCTCCAGCCTCCGGTCACTGTGTCCAGCCCACCCTTCCCAGTTCCTGTCTACACCCGGCAGGCACCAAAGCAGGTGAGCAGTGGTGATTGGGCGGCCAAGCCTTCGACCCATGTCAGCTGTGTCTGTTTCCTCCCAGGTCATCAAGCCAACGTTCGCACCCCCAGTGCCCCCAGTCAAACCCGGGGCTGGTGCGGCCAACCCTGGTCCAGCTGAGGTGAGGCCCCAGCACACACCAGGCAGAGTCCATTTCAACATCAATTATCTTTTCCTCCTCCCAGGGTGCTGTTGGCCCAAAGGTTGCCCTGAAGCCCCCCATCCAGAGGAAGCAAGGAGCCGGAGCTCCCACAGCACCCTAGGGGGGCACCTGCGCCTGTGTGGAAATTTGGAGAAGTTGCGGCAGAGAAGCCATGCGTTCCAGCATTCCACGGTCCAGCTAGTGCCGCTCAGCCCTAGACCCTGACTTTGCAGGCTCAGCTGCTGTTCTAACCTCAGGAATGCATCTACCTGAGAGGCTCCTGCTGTCCACGCCCTCAGCCAATTCCTTCTCCCCGCCTTGGCCACGTGTAGCCCCAGCTGTCTGCAGGCACCAGGCTGGGATGAGCTGTGTGCTTGCGGGTGCGTGTGTGTGTACGTGTCTCCAGGTGGCCGCTGGTCTCCCGCTGTGTTCAGGAGGCCACATATACAGCCCCTCCCAGCCACACCTGCCCCTGCTCTGGGGCCTGCTGAGCCGGCTGCCCTGGGCACCCGGTTCCAGGCAGCACAGACGTGGGGCATCCCCAGAAAGACTCCATCCCAGGACCAGGTTCCCCTGCGTGCTCTTCGAGAGGGTGTCAGTGAGCAGACTGCACCCCAAGCTCCCGACTCCAGGTCCCCTGATCTTGGGGCCTGTTTCCCATGGGATTCAAGAGGGACAGCCCCAGCTTTGTGTGTGTTTAAGCTTAGGAATCGCCTTTATGGAAAGGGCTATGTGGGAGAGTCAGCTATCTTGTCTGGTTTTCTTGAGACCTCAGATGTGTGTTCAGCAGGGCTGAAAGCTTTTATTCTTTAATAATGAGAAATGTATATTTTACTAATAAATTATTGACCGAGTTCTGTAGATTCTTGTTAGATCAGCGGGGAAG